CTCTGGTTGAGGCAATCTCTCTTGCGCTCTGGTGACCCATCAGGAGCAGAGCATGCCCTGGCAACAAATGTCCTTTTGGCCTGAGACCCTGAAAGAACACATGCGGCGCAGATCTTAACTCGTCACGCAGCCTATCCACTCAGCCAAGCCCCACCTAGATCAGCTGAACACAGTCAATGCGCAAGCCTGTGAACAGGAGAGTAAGGACTTGCTGTTGTATGGCATTGAGTTCAGGGGTGGTTTTTAGACATAATTATTATCATGGCAATAGCTAACTAACATACATAAAAGCAGCAAGTCATAAGATAATAATGAACCTGAAAAGTTCGCCAAGGAATAGTGGAAAATTACAAAGGGCCAAGGGCTACTAGGGTAAAAAAGACAGCAAAGAAGACTACAGAGGAGTGGCCAACAAGGAGGGAGGATCAGTAGAAAACAAATAAGTGTTTTTCAAGCCGTTACCAACTGTGCCAAATGCTACAGAAAAGCCAGCTCAAGACAAGAACTACTAGACATATTACAATCACGCACACTTCGCCACGTTCACACTCGCTACAGCCTTAATCATAATCACACACATATCACACATTTCATCATAATCCCGCGCAACCAAATATCACAATCACCCCATCAGATTATTCGTGCCGTCACACTCACACACACAACCACACACCCACACTAACTCCCATCACAGTTTTTTGTCCCATCAACTGCAACCACTCACCATTAGCGTACCCTGAGCACTCCCCACTGCCGCTACTCGGGACACTCTGGGCCTTAGAGGATCCGTGTCCCGTCAACCGCGAGTCCCTTGCTCGCCCCCTGCTGCGGGGACTCGGCAGCGTCACCTGCCGGAAACACCCGAATGTTCATCCCGCGCGCAGTTTCTGAGATGCTGGGTGAAGGCGACCCGCAGATAGGTCTGTGACAGACGCCTAAAGCGCCGAACCATCCCTCCGCGCCAGCGACGTTTCCGAGGACAACACCTCCCAGCAGGCCCCGCGGCCCCACTCAACTTCCGGCCAGAACACATCTGCTTTCCTGTGTGAGGGTGAGGCTTGGGCCGGGTTCCCCGGGAGGCTCATCTCCATTGCGCAGCGCTACGGCGACCCGCAACTCCGAGGCTCGGCTGGATGTTGAGAGTTGAGGGAGCAGCCGTTTCGGGTGGGCCCAGGCGAGGAGCTGACAGGAATCGGCGTGGGTCCCGCTCTGGACTACATTTCCCAGAGGGCCTGGTGGCCTGCCACTTTTCTCGCAGGAATTCGAACGTTTCGTCACTCCTGGCGGGACCCTTAGATCTGGGAGGTGAGATATTTTGGTCCCCAGGAGAACTGGCTATGCGATTGTGACTCCAGAACTCTGTCTCTAGGAAACCTCTCTGAGGTCTGGTCAGATTCCAACCCTGGACAGCAGTGAACACAACCTTTCCCCTGAGCCACTGGAATTGGACAGAATGCCCCATTCTCCTCTGATCTCCATTCCTCATGTGTGGTGGGTAATGGGGCTGGGGAAGAACTCTTACTCTCTTCCCTCTCCCAATTTTACCTTTCTCCAGGTGTCACCCAGAAGAGGAGGAAAGAATGCATGATGAACTTCTACAAGCAGTATCCAAGGTGTGTTGGGGTTTCCTCTTTTTCTTCTGAAACTTTCATTGTGAAAGCATGTTTGTTGTTTCAGGGGCCGGTGATGTTCAGGGATGTTTCCATAGACTTCTCTCAAGAGGAATGGGAATGCCTGGACGCTGATCAGATGAATTTATACAAAGAAGTGATGTTGGAGAATTTCAGCAACCTGGTTTCAGTGGGTAAGGATAACTATTCCCCAAAATTCAGAGTGTAACCATGTCCCATGTCTTTTCTTGTGAACAGGACTTTCCAATTCTAAGCCAGCTGTGATCTCCTTATTGGAACAAGGAAAAGAGCCCTGGATGGTTGATAGAGAGCTGACTAGAGGCCTGTGTTCAGGTAAGTAAGAGATGATGGCTCAGGAGCAGGGCGAAAATTTATTTGCCTTTGTATTTTCTTTCAGATCTGGAATCAATGTGTGAGACCAAAATATTATCTCTAAAGAAGAGACATTTCAGTCAAGTAATAATTACCCGTGAAGACATGTCTACTTTTATTCAGCCCACATTTCTTATTCCACCTCAAAAAACTATGAGTGAAGAGAAACCATGGGAATGTAAGATATGTGGAAAGACCTTTAATCAAAACTCACAATTTATCCAACATCAGAGAATTCATTTTGGTGAAAAACACTATGAATCTAAGGAGTATGGGAAGTCCTTTAGTCGTGGCTCACTCGTTACTCGACATCAGAGGATTCACACTGGTAAAAAACCCTATGAATGTAAGGAATGTGGCAAGGCTTTTAGTTGTAGTTCATATTTTTCTCAACATCAGAGGATTCACACTGGTGAGAAACCCTATGAATGTAAGGAATGTGGAAAAGCCTTTAAGTATTGCTCAAACCTTAATGATCATCAGAGAATTCACACTGGTGAGAAACCCTATGAATGTAAAGTATGTGGAAAAGCCTTTACTAAAAGTTCACAACTTTTTCTACATCTGAGAATTCATACTGGTGAGAAACCTTATGAATGTAAAGAATGTGGGAAAGCCTTTACTCAACACTCAAGGCTTATTCAGCATCAGAGAATGCATACTGGTGAGAAACCTTATGAATGTAAGCAGTGTGGGAAGGCCTTTAATAGTGCCTCAACACTTACTAACCATCACAGAATTCATGCTGGTGAGAAGCTCTATGAATGTGAAGAATGTAGAAAGGCCTTTATTCAGAGCTCAGAACTTATTCAACATCAGAGAATCCATACAGATGAAAAACCATATGAATGTAATGAATGTGGGAAGGCCTTTAATAAAGGCTCAAATCTTACTCGACATCAGAGAATTCACACTGGTGAGAAACCCTATGACTGTAAGGAATGTGGAAAGGCTTTTGGTAGTCGCTCTGACCTCATTCGCCATGAGGGAATTCATACTGGTTGAATGACAGTAAAGTAAGACCATTTTGTTAACCTTTATAATAATTTTTTTAAAACAGGTAAGGAGAACAAATTAGGATACATATTATCAAAGGTTCTCCTATGTATTCGTTTTTAAACGATACGATAACAAAGTACCAAGTACCAAAACCTTGGTGGCTTAAAACAAGAGAAATTTATTCTCTCATAGTTTAGAGCCTGGAAATCTAAACTCAAGGGTGCTGATCGTTTTGGTTCCTTCTGAGGACTCTGAGGATCTGTTCTATGCCTTTTTCCTAACCTCTGTTAACAGCTGGCAGTCCTTGGCATTCCATGGCTTTTACATACACCATTCCAATCTCTGCCTCCATCTTCACATTGCATTCTCGCTGTGTATCTCTGTGTATGTCTTTTATTTGGACACCAGTCAGGTTAGATTGGGGTTACCTGGTGACCTCATCTTAACTTGATTATATCTGCCAAGACCCTGTTTCCAAGTAAGGTCACATTTACCGGTACCAGGGGTTAGGACTTCAGCATATCTTTTTAGGGGATACAGTTCAACCCATAATACCCTGTTAGAATGATTTTGTCTAATATATTTGTAATTTCCTTTTATACATAAGTTGTTAGTCAAATTTATTTTATTTTATTTTATTTTGAGACAGAGTCTCGCTCTGTTGCCCAGGCTGGAGTGCAGTGGTGTGATCTCAGCTCACTGCAACCTCCAGCTCCTGAGTTCAAGCGATTCTTGTGCCTCAGCCTCTCAAGTAGTTGGGATTACAGGCATGCGCCACCATGCCCGGCTAATTTTTTTTTTTTTTTTTTTTGTATTTTTAGTAGCGACGGGGTTTCACCATGTTGGCCAGGCTGGTCTTGAACTCCTGACTTCAAGTGATCTGCCCGCCTCAGCCTCCCAAAGTGCTGGGATTACAGACGTGAGCCACCGTGATGGCCAAAACAGACTTTATACCAACAAAAATTAAAAAGGACAAAGAAGGTCATTTATAATGATAAAGGATAAATTCAACAAGAAGATAAAACAATCCTAAATATGTATGCACCCAACACTGCAACACCCAGATCCATAACACAGATACTACTAGACCTAAGAAAAGAGATAGACAGCAATACAACAATAGCAGGGGACTTCACCACTCCATTGACAGCACTAGACAGATCACTGGGACAGAAATCAACAAAGAAACTCTGGACTTAAATTGGACTCTACACCAAATGGACCCAACAGACATCTGAAGAACATTCTACCCAACAACCACAGAATATATACTCTTCTCTTCTGTGCATGGAACATTCTCAAAAATAGGTCATATACTGGACCACAAAGCAAGTATCAATAAATTTTAAAAAAACAAAATCATATCTAACATCTTCTCTGACCATAGTGGAATAAAACTAGATATCAATACCAAGAGGAACTCTCAAAACAGATACATGGAATTTAAACAGCTTGCTCCTGAATGATTTTTGGATCAATGATGAAACTAAGGTGGAAATTTAAAATTTTTTGAAATAAATGAAAATAGAGACAAAACACATGAAAACATCTGAGATACAGCAAAAGCAGTGCTAAGAGAGGATTTTATAGCATTAAATGCCTACACCAAAAAGATAGAAAAATCTCAAATGAATAGCCTAACGTCACATCTCAAGGAACTAGGAAAAAACAAAACAAACTCAACCCAAAGCTGGCAGAAGAAAAGCAATAACAAATATCAGAGCAGGCAAAAATGAGACTGAGAACAAAGGAATGCAAAAGATCAATAAAAGAAAAAGTTGGTTCTTTGCAAAGATAAAACTGACAGACCACTAGCTAGATTAACCAAGAAAAAAAGAAGATTCAAATAAATACAATCAGAAATGATAAGGTGATATTATAACTGATAACACAGACATATAAAATATCAGCAGAAACTATATGCACATATTAGAAAACCTAGAGGAAGTGGATAAATTCCTAGAAACACATAACCTTCCAAGATTGAACCAGGGAGAAATAGGAATCCTCAACAGACTACTGAGTATTGAAATTGAATCAGTAATAGAAAAAAATCTTGCAAAAACAAAAAGCCCAGGACCAGACAGATTCACAGCTGAATTCTACTAGACATGCAAGGAAGAACTAGTAACAGCACTATTGAAACTATTCCAAAAATTATAGGAGGGAATCCTCCCTAACTCATTCTACAAAGCCAGTATCATCCTGATACTGAAGCCAGGCAAGGATAAAACACACAAAAAAACTACAAGCCAATATCCCTGATGAAAATAGACACAAAAATCTTCAGCAAAATACTAGCAAACCAAATCAAACAGTACATAAAAAAGATAGTAACAGCACAGTCAAGTGGATTTTATTCCTGGGGTGTAAGGATGGCTCAACATATGCAACTCAATACATGATTCATCACATACACAGAATTAAAAATAAGCCAGGCACTCACACCTGTAATCCCAGCACTTTGCAAGGCCAAGGCGGGCAGATCACATGATGTCAAGAGTTTGAGACCAGTCTGGCTGACATGGCGAAACCCTGTCTCTACTAAAAATAGAAAAATTGGCTGGGCATGGTGGCAGGCACTGTAGTCCCAGCTACTTGGGAGGCTGAGGCAGGAGAATTACTTGAACCTGAGAAGCGGAGGTTGCAGTGAGCTGAGATAGTGCCATTGCACTCCAGCCTGGGCAACAGAGCAAATTGCTTGAATGTGGGAGGTGGAGGTTGCAGTGAGCCGAGATTATGCCATTGCACTCCAGCCGGGGGAGCAACAAAGCCAGACTCCATCTCAAAAAAAAACCAAAAAAAATCCTATTTAGTACAAGGTACATTATTTAGGTAATGAGTCCATTAAAAGCCAACACTTTCCCCACTACACTATATGTGTATGTAACACAACTGCCCTTGTAACTTCCTAAACCTATAATTAAGAAACAATAAAAGGCAAATTAAGAATGCTTTTTTAAAAGGTGGGGGCATTATGCTAATAAGTTACTGTGGATTTCAGAGTGCAGAGTAGAAAGATCACAAGAATTTAGTGTGGTAGGTGGGAACAGAAAATGGGTGTATAAATTTTATTGACGTGGGAGTACTGGATATTGTAGAGACAGATATCATCAGGGCAAGGAGATTAAAGATTTTTGCATTGACGGTTTGACACTATATTGTGGTAATAACACTGTATGTGTTGGGAGATAGAACAGGAAACATCTTCCCTGGAATATGTATACTATTAAATGTTTTATCAAACTTTTGATCAAACAAGACAGCACAATTTATAATTTCATTTCTATTTCTATGTTATGAGAAACTGATCATTTATTCAAATGTTTAACAGGCATGTTCATGTTACTATAAACTCTTCTGTTTCACCATCACGTTGTTGGTCATCTTTACTGATTACAAATTT